GTCAGGGAAGCTAGTAGCTGCATCCTCTACAGGGCACTTTACAAAAGACTGAAAGATAGGCCGGGCACAATGGCTCACGCCTGTAATCCCAGCACTTTGGAAGGCCGAGGTGGGCAGATCACTTGAGCTCAGGAGTTCAAGACCAGGCTGGGCAACATGGCAGAACCCCATCTCTAATACACAAAAAAATTAGCCAGGTGTGGGGGCTTGTGCCTGTGGTTTCAGCTATTCAGGAGGCTGAGGTAGGAGGATCCTTTGAACCCGGGAGGTAGAGGTTGCAGTGAGCCGAGATCGTGCCACTGCACTCTAGCCTGGGCAACAGAATGCAACCCCAACTCAAAACAAACAAACAAACTGAAAAGTAGTCAGCTGCCCATACCAAAGATTGGGGTTATAATGGAGATGAAGAGGTGGTTAAATCTCTCCCAAGTCCCCTCTTGCTGCTTCTGCTTTGTGTGTGGTCTAGAAGGAAAGGTTGCATGTTCTGGATGGGCACAACTCCCTGATTTTCCACCCTCTCACTCATGGGGAGGGTGCAGTCAGTAGAGGTTCTTGGTGGGAACTTCTAAATCTCAGGGCCAAGGATAGAGGCCCCTGCCTGCCCATAGTAAGGGCTTTTACAGTCAACCAGGGAGATAGGATGAGGCCCCGAGCCGAGGCAGGAGGAGCCCCTGTGAAGGAGGGAACAGAAATGGCAGATAATAGAATGCATAGGACTTGGAGACAGGGTGGACGTAGCTGCCAACCTGAGCTCCATGTGTGCATTTCAGCCTGAGCCTGGTTCCCTGAAACCTTGCCAGGCGGGCAGGTGAGGTGGGTGCAGCCACCTGCACCCCTGGTGAAAAGCCACCCAAATGACCGTACTGCTCGGCCTCTCCTCTGCCCTCCTCCGCCTGCTCTTCCCAACTCCCAGCCCAAGGCATCTGGCTGGGCCGTGTGCAGGGCGTCTGGCCCCAGGGAGAGGTGGGGTGAGCTGCAGACTACACCCACATGGCTATAAATGGGGAGCCTCTGGCTGCTGCTCACTCAGCCTCCCTTCCCCAGCCGTGACAGCACTGGAGCCTTTCGGACACCTGGACCATGGACCCCAGGGAATGTGTCTGCATGTCTGGTGAGTAAAGAAGCCCTCCCTGGGGTCTGGGACACGTTTGTGGTGGCTCTGTCCTGTCTTCTAGGAGGAATCTGCATGTGTGGAGACAACTGCAAATGCACAACCTGCAACTGTAAAACATATTGGAAGAGTGAGTATGGTGACTGGGGGCACCATGGGCTGCAGCGGATCTGCGCATCTCCTGACTCTTTCAGGCTGCTGTCCCTGCTGCCCCCCGGGCTGTGCCAAATGTGCCCGGGGCTGCATCTGCAAAGGAGGCTCAGACAAGTGCAGCTGCTGCCCATGAAAGCCATCCATCGTGCCCACCCCTTCCAAGGAGAGAAACCTGGGAAGTGTCTGTACA